AAATAGAAATTTTATTTACTTCAAATTAACTGTACTTTACTCAAATAGAAAAGAATAATTTTCACATTATGAAGCTACACAATTCCAAAATACACATGCTGAGGCTCTTTTTAAGTCCGAATTGTCTAGTAATTACAAAAAAGTGAAGAGTTTACAGATATACAAGGAAATAAAGGCGAATTATTGCAAAGAAAACAAGTTTAATTTCACTTTGAATGACAACGATTTTTCTGGAAAGCAGATACTTCACTCCTTTAAGTTTCCACCCAAGCCACAATAATTTCAAACGGTCTTGCGGATGACCCAGCTGGTCACTCTTGTTTATGTGGGGACTGGAGGTAATGAGAGCCAAAAAAAGTGCTATAAACCTAATTTGGCTAGAGCAAGTTCACACGACACGACCGTGCTTTAAAAACTTGCTCTCCATTATGTACTTCCTTCCATCAGGTTGGGGAAAAAAAAATGGTGGGGATGGTGAGTAAACACACCAGTGGTTTCATCAGAGGGGAACTCACTACTCAGGAGGTGACGGTGACGTGGTGCCGGTCCCTGAAGTACGCGCACAAGCTCCGGAGGTTGCGGGAGCTGAGGGAGGAAACAGGGACACGATCAGATTCGCTCCAGGTGGCGGGAGTGAGGAGGGGAGGAGTGACGAGGCGGACGTGCGGGGGCGGGGGTGTCCAACACAAACACAAACACAAACACGAACACGAACACGCTCAGCGTCCCCGGGGAGGGCGGACTGAAGCCACCTCACCATTCATCGCCCCTGGACCCCGCAGTCCCCCTCGGACTCAGGGCCAGAGCCTTCTGCGAAGCAACCTAGCCCCAGGGAAACGGTAGCGGCCGCAGAAGCCCCGCTCTCTGTAACGGCCGCGGAGGAGCAGCAAGCCTCCCTGTGAGTCGGTGGGAGACAAGACGGAGCGGCGGTAAGGGCGGTAGGGAAGTGAAGCGCCTCTCTCCACCTTGTTAGAAGCGCGCTGAAAGCGGCCTGCCTACCCACCCCATCGCTGCCGTTTTGCAGTCGTCGCTCCCACCTTCCGCTGCCGCCTGGAGGGAAGCCGGAGCGACGGGGGTCACGGCGGCGGTCAGAGGGTAAAGGTCTTGCTCCCAGCAGCCTCCGCGGTGGATACGTCGCCATCTTGGATCCGCGGGACAAGAAAATTCATGCGGTGAGTTTTTGGTAAATTTTCGGAAGTCTGGCATTTTGATGGCTTTTGGATAATTCCACTCTAGAGGGAGACGTGGTGGGCGGTCCTTCCTGTGACACGACCCTTGAGTGACAGTTCTATTTGATTGCCTCCGGTACTGTGAGGAAAGGACACGACTCTATGGTGAGGACTGATGGACATACATTATCTGAGAAAAGAAACTACCAGGTAAGACCAGTCTTTCTTCTTTTTTCTCTATTCTGGCTAATTTTTTGTATTTTTTTTTTTTTAGTAAAGACGGGGTTTCACCGTGTTAGCCAGGATGGTCTCGATCTCCTGACTTCATGATCCGCCTGCCTTGGCCTCCCAAAGTGCTTGGATTACAGGCGTGAGCCACCGCACCTGGCCGCAAAGTTATCTTTTAAGAGGTTATCTTAGGTCTTGCGTGGAGTCTAGGATGATAGCACTGATGGTGGCAGGTTAGTTTTTTGTTTTTTTTTTTAAATCTTTCCTCACCCTCCAACCTTTCCTTCTTCACTTCAGCCTCCAGCTCTGAGCTTTCCAATCCCCAGAGTAGCAAATGTTGAAAGAAGTTGCACAGGTAAGTATGTGGTGGGGAAAGCCGGGGGAAAAGATAATAATTTTTTTTTGTTTTCATTTTTGAGACGTGGTCTCACTCTGTCACCCAGGCTGGACTGCAGTGGCGTCATCTTGGCTCACTGCAACCTCCGCCTCCCAAGTTCAAGTGATTCTCCTGCCTCGGCCTCCAAGTAGCTGGGACTACAGGTGCGTACCACCACGCCCAACTAATTTTTGTATTGATTTTTATGTACCCTAATTTCTCTTTCAGGGAGAAGATGGGTATAGTTTAACCCTTTCATATCATCCATCCATCCATTCCTACTAGTTCTGCCTCAGAGTATATCCTTTATTCAACTACTACTCACCACCCTATTAGGCCATCATTATCTATCACTGGCCTCCTAATGCATTTTCCTGCTTTCGTTTTATACCCTCTTTAGCCCATTCCTCATGGAGTAGCTAGGACCTTTAAAAAAAAAAAAAAGCCAAATTAAGTTACTCTTAAGCTTCGCCTAAATCCTCTCTTGATTTCCCGTCTAACAAAGAATAAAATCCAAAGTCTCTCAGGCTCTCGAGGTGTACTATATGGTCTAGCCCCAACCAGTCTCTCTGACATGAGTTCCTACCCTTCACCACCTAAGTTCATGCTGCCTGAGCCATACCAGTGAGGGGTTTACTGACCCTCTGAACTGACTGCTTTTCCTTCAAGCATTTGCCTGGTCAGTTACTTCTCTGCTTGTTTTCATCTCAGTTTTATGTTCCCTGATTATTTTTAAATACTTCCTACCCTGTTCCATCATTCTATGTAGAATAAAGGACGGGCACTTTAAAATTAAATAAATCTAGCTTTATGAAAAACCTGTGTTGTCTTTTTCTCTTGTGATTTTGCCATGGATTAGAATTGTCTCATACCAGCACCCATCTCTGGATGGGGGTTTGCATTCATGGGGGAGAGTAAAACACCCTTACCTCTCCCTCCCTCCATCTGTCTTTCTCTCTGTCTCACTCTCGTTTTGTTTTTTAATTATTTGCTGAAGTCATGTAAGAATAATTAGTATTGTCACTGATGTGTAATTTCTGTGCCAGAGCACACAAAACAGAAATTAAGCTTAAGTTTGGTATATTTTCTCTCTCTCTCTCTCTCTCTCTCTCTCTCACACACACACACACACACACACAGTGACTCTTGAGAAAATCTGGTATTGATGGAAAAGGAACATTTCTTCATTTTCTTTCGTCTGGAACATATGTTTAATTTTGCCTTCAAACCAAACCTTTTTGCAAGATATTAAGCATAAAAATTTTAATTCTATACAATTAATTTCAATTTTAGAATTCTAGGAGTCTATAATGGTCTTGATGATAAGTGTTATACAAACAGTGTCAAAAGAAGAGTTTATCAATTTGAGCTTATTTATGTGTATAAAATTTGATGAGAGATGCCTTGATATTCACCTGAAACTTTATTGAATAATTATTGAATTATGCATTTTCCATGTTTATTCTTTCTTAGAATTAGAGCTCAATAGTAAGAGTTCTATAAAGATAATTAAATGTATCTTTAACTTTCAAAAAACAAACTTCTAAAATCTTATGTGTAGTGAATCTTAATTTGCAAGCTCTAAAGTGATTTTTTGCCACTGTTTCCTTTTTGAAATTACTCACTAAGAAACATCTGTTTTCCCCCTAGTAGGGACTACTTAGGGAGCTGGTGGATAGGCATGCGGGATCCTGGTCTGAAATAACAGAGTTACAGAATAGCATTCTGAGATTCACCAGGAGTCTGTTTCCCAAAAAAAGATTAAGTACCTGTGTTCTAATAAATTGTTAGACCCTTAAAAAATATCTTTGTATATTTCACACCTCAAGCGATTACTTGCCTAAAAGCATATAGCAAAGTAATAGGTTAGCTGTCCTTAGACTTTATTTATACCTGACTGAATAGGTTTTCAGACCTCAGGAGGAAAGACAGTCAAATAATTAAGTTTCCTACATATTTAACAGGGAACTTAAAATATATAAGAAATATTAAACAGCATGGGTGCTTTCAACAGAGTTACACGTAAAGTTTGGCCTTCAAAGTCTGCAACATAGTTCACCACGTCTACTGATATGTAATAGTGACTACAGCATTTTTTGAAATGAGACATGGAAATTGTTCACTCATTTATAATGGAAGGAAATATTCTTAGTCATAATGAATGTACAAGACAGATATCAAATTTGAGATGAGTTTTCCCCAAAAATGTACTTGTGAAAAGACATAGTCACCTTGTATTCAAGTCTTTAAAATCTCTTTTCTCATTGACATTGGTTTACCTTGATTTTCAAAGTACTGTTAGGAGAAAGACACATTGACCTTAAATAACTTTAGTCAGTTAATAGTTTTGATAATTTTATAGAGGTCACATTTTAAAAATAATTAAAAATTAAAATTAGCACAGATTTTAATAATTACAGTTGGCCCTTCATACCCATGGGTTCTGCATCTGTGGGTCAACCAGCTGCAGATTGAAAATATTTGGGGAAAAATAATGGATGGTTGTGTCTGTACTGAACATGTACAGACTGTTTTTTCTTGTAATTATTCCCTGAGCAATACAGTGACTATTTATATAGCATTTACATTGTATTAGATATTATAAGTAATCTAGAGATGATTTAAAGTATATGAAAGGATGTGTGTAGGTTATATGCAAATATTATAAACCATTTTATGTGAGAGAATTGAGCATCCGTGGATTTTATTTTTTAATCCATGAGGGGAGAGGTCCTAGAACCATTTCTTCACAGATAGCAAGTGACAACAATTTATGTTGGTGTGAGCTCAAAATTGCTAATGTTGGATGTTACAAAGACTGGAAAAACAAATGAATAAGCAGGTTATATCATTGAAATAATAACTTTATACCAGTATGATCAATGAAAGATTGTACTTCAGTTACATGAGTGGGTACTTGCTTGAGATAAAATTCTAGTATGCCACTATATATGCACTGATTCAAAAAACGGTATATTTCAGTAAACTTAGATTGTAAGGAAAGATGAATGCTTGGGAAAACAGATAACTGAGAAAATAAGGTGATGACAGATACACAAATGTGGAAGATGCATGTGAAGATTTTGAATAATTAAACCTAAACTTAATTTTTAAAAAATCTATGTATGGGAAAATGATATTGGCCATTTTTGAAGAGTAAGGTATACTTAGTTTTTTAAAAGGAAATGGAATTGTTAAGATAGGCTTTATGTGATTCTCCTACTTTTAGGGTCTGGAAATAAACATCTAACACTTTATTGTTATAATCAGATTTATGACTTTATCACATGCGCCACTAGCCATTAGTTGATCAATTTCTGTATCTTAGCAATGCTCCCTTCATGTTCTGTTTTCCACATAGGAGTAAGGTAACACTGAACATTTTCCAAAGTATTACCCCTGATAAAAGTAATATTTTTGTTTAGGTGACAAACAGCATGTTTGGTGCTTCAAGAAAGAAGTTTGTAGAGGGGGTCGACAGTGACTACCATGACGAAAACATGTACTACAGCCAGTCTTCTATGTTTCCACATCGGTCAGAAAAAGATGTAAGTTAATCAATTATGTTGTATTTTTTCAGTTTATGCTCTAATATAATTAATTTGTTTCTAGATGCTGGCATCACCATCTACATCAGGTCAGCTGTCTCAGTTTGGGGCAAGTTTATACGGGCAACAAAGTAAGAATTTTGTATTTATTCTGGGATACTTTATGAATTTCCTTCTTCTGAATTTTTTTATTAGGTGCACTAGGCCTTCCAATGAGGGGGATGAGCAACAATACCCCTCAGTTAAATCGCAGCTTATCACAAGGCACTCAGTTACCGAGCCACGTCACGCCAACAACAGGGGTACCAACAATGTCACTTCACACGCCTCCATCTCCAAGCAGGTATTTATTGATGGACCAGAATATTTTTCAAAAGCTTATTTAGTATAATGGACTTCTTTTTCAGGGGTATTTTGCCTATGAATCCTAGGAATATGATGAACCACTCCCAGGTTGGTCAGGGCATTGGAATTCCTAGCAGGACAAATAGCATGAGCAGTTCAGGGTTAGGTAGCCCCAACAGAAGCTCGCCAAGCATAATATGTATGCCAAAGCAGCAGCCTTCTCGACAGCCTTTTACTGTGAACAGGTAAGATGTTTATTGATACTGTGTATAATTGTTGTATATCTAAAACTATTTTCTATGTACCCAGTATGTCTGGATTTGGAATGAACAGGAATCAGGCATTTGGAATGAATAACTCCTTATCAAGTAACATTTTTAATGGAACAGGTAAGCTTATTCTGGAGCTAGTACCCTACAAAATCAATAACCAGTGTCCTTTCTTATTATTTAGACGGAAGTGAAAATGTGACAGGATTGGACCTTTCAGATTTCCCAGCATTAGCAGACCGAAACAGGAGGGAAGGAAGTGGTAACCCAACTCCATTAATAAACCCCTTGGCTGGAAGAGCTCCTTATGGTAATTAAGCTTTTTAATGATGGCCAGTAGAATTGCAATTCTCCGGATTATTTTCATTACATAGTTGGAATGGTAACAAAACCAGCAAATGAACAATCCCAGGACTTCTCAATACACAATGAAGATTTTCCAGCATTACCAGGCTCCAGCTATAAAGATCCAACATCAAGTAATGATGACAGTAAATCTGTAAGTAACTGAGAAGTGTGTATGTGAGTGATTTTAATGTCACATTTAATTTTTTTCATGCTAGAATTTGAATACATCTGGCAAGACAACTTCAAGTACAGATGGACCCAAATTCCCTGGAGATAAAAGTTCAACAACACAAAATAATAACCAGCAGAAAAAAGGGATCCAGGTGTTACCTGATGGTGGGACTCTAGAAATCTATGTCAAAGATATTAAAATAAAAGCAACTGTGTTTTTCCTACCCAGGTCGGGTTACTAACATTCCTCAAGGGATGGTGACGGACCAATTTGGAATGATTGGCCTGTTAACATTTATCAGGGCAGCAGAGACAGACCCAGGAATGGTACATCTTGCATTAGGAAGTGACTTAACAACATTAGGCCTCAATCTGAACTCTCCTGAGTAAGTTTTTTCTGTTTTTCCATGTCTGTATATTTCAAAATGTTTTCTTTTCCTCCTTATTCAGAAATCTCTACCCCAAATTTGCGTCACCCTGGGCATCTTCACCTTGTCGACCTCAAGACATAGGTAGGAGAATCTATTTGTGTTTAGACCTTTTAGTTAATAAGGCTTTTTTCATTTTATTATCCAGACTTCCATGTTCCATCTGAGTACTTAACGAACATTCACATTAGGGATAAGGTGAGTGTAGTTTATTATTCTACTCAGTCAGCATATTTCAGAATAAGTTATTTTTCTTTTTCAGCTGGCTGCAATAAAACTTGGCCGATATGGTGAAGACCTTCTCTTCTATCTCTATTACATGAATGGAGGAGACGTATTACAACTTTTAGCTGCAGTGGAGCTGTATGTTCAAAGTATTTTAATCACTTTTGTATAAGTTAATTATCTTTTCTTTTAAAAATTGAAGTTTTAACCGTGATTGGAGATACCACAAAGAAGAACGAGTATGGATTACCAGGGCACCAGGCATGGAGCCAACAATGAAAACCAATACCTATGAGAGGGGAACATATTACTTCTTTGACTGTCTTAACTGGAGGAAAGTAGCTAAGGTATATTTCTTTCCATGTGCAAATGTATAAATAGATATCTAAATTCTTGAATTTGTTTTTATAGGAGTTCCATCTGGAATATGACAAATTAGAAGAACGGCCTCACCTGCCATCCACCTTCAACTACAACCCTGCTCAGCAAGCCTTCTAAAAAAAAAAAAAAAAAAAAAAAAAGACTTCCCTTTTCTTGGGGTATGGCTGTCTCAGCACAATACTCAACATAACTGCAGAACTGATGTGGCTCAGGCACCCTGGTTTTAATTCCTTGAGGATCTGGCAATTGGCTTACGCAAAAGGTCACCATTTGAGGTCCTGCCTTACTAATTATGTGCTGCCCAACAACTAAATTTGTAATTTGTTTTTCTCTAGTTTGAGCAGGGTCTGAATTTTTTCATTTATTTCCTTTTTTGCCAGCAGACAGACTTGAGTCTGTAAAGACAAGCAAATACACTGACAGAAGTTTACCATAGTTTCTAAAATGTAAAAAAGAAAACCCCCAAAAGACTCAAGAAAATTAGACCACAAATTTTGCATTGTTCATTGTAGCACTATTGGTAATAAAATAACAAATGTTTGTGCATTTTTATGTGAAGATCCTTCTCGTATTTCATTTGGAAAGATGAGCAAGAGGTCTGCTTCCTTCATTTTACTTCCCCTTCTGTTTTTGAAAGGCAGTTTCGCCAAGCTTAATGCAAGAATATCTGACTGTTTAGAAGAAAGATATTGCCACAATCTCTGGATGGTTTTCCAGGGTTGTGTTATTACTGAGCTTCATCTTTCCAGAATGAGCAAAACACTGTCCAGTCTTTGTTACGATTTTGTAATAAATGTGTACATTTTTTTTAAATTTTTGGACATCACATGAATAAAGGTATGTATGTACGAATGTGTATATATTATATATATGACATCTATTTTGGAAAATGTTTGCCCTGCTGTACCTCATTTTTAGGAGGTGTGCATGGATGCAATATATGAAAATGGGACATTCTGGAACTGCTGGTCAGGGGACTTTGTCGCCCTGTGCACTAAAAGGGCCAGATTTTCAGCAGCCAAGGACATCCATACCCAAGTGAATGTGATGGGACTTAAAAGAAGTGAACTGAGACAATTCACTCTGGCTGTTTGAACAGCAGCGTTTCATAGGAAGAGAAAAAAAGATCAATCTTGTATTTTCTGACCACATAAAGGCTTCTTCTCTTTGTAATAAAGTAGAAAAGCTCTCCTCACTGCAGTGTTGGCTTTGATTTGAAATTGCGAA